AAAAATAAAAAAATAGTGGGTGTGGTGGTGGGCACCTGTAGTCCTAGCTACTGGGGAGACTGAGGTGGGAGGATCGCTTGAGCCCAGGAGGTTGAGTCTGCAGTGAGCCGTGATTGCGCCATTGCACTCAGCCTGGGTGACAGAGTGAGACTCTGTCTCAAAAGAAAAGAAATAAAAATCATGGAAGACATCTATTCTGTCTTGTAAAAATTTAAGGTATATGAAAAGAGTAGAGGAGGAGGAGGAGGGAGAAGGAAGAGAAATTATTTATTGGGATCCAATATGTGCCAAAGATAGTATTAGGCATCCTTGCATGTATTATTTCATTTGATCCACATGACTACCCTGTGAGATGTTATTCCCATTTTACACATAAGAAAACTGGCTAAGAGAAGTCAAGTAATTTGTCTGCGGCTGTGAATTCAATTTAAATTCACAGCTTAAACTCTTTTCACTACATCTGAATGCATCATTTTCAAGATCTTTTCTGGGCCTGGAGTAAGTTGACAGTATTTATGTAAAACATGTAATACTGTATCTGTATGTATGCTCCTCTTCCCCACGCTCATTCACATTTACCGTGATTAATACACATGTTAATAAAACCCTAGACTTAGAACTAGGATATAGAATCCAGTCGTTTAGGTACTTAATGTTTAGTTCTCTCCTCCAGAAAACAGGAATAATTACCGCCTTTTTTCCACTCCAAAGAATTGATGTGATAATTAGGGAGATAAGATTAGTTACTAGTCATAACAAGAATAAACTACAACTCCCAAAATGCCCAGAGGAAGAGGCTGACGCCAGTCCAGGAGACAGTTCCAGCTTTAGGGCAAAGGTGACCCCACTGGGTCCCGTGGCGAAAGAGAGAGCCGCCGGTCCTCGCCTTTTTTCTGATGCATCCAGGGATTTGTAGTTCCCTTACGGCCACCAAGTGCACTTAGGGCAGGCCTCTTACTACGAGTCCCGTGATGACCCGAGGCCGGGCAGCGCCTGCGTATTGAAGCCGAGGGAGCGTGCGGGCGGTACTACTGGCGGGAGGAGTAAAGATGGCGGCGCGAGGGTCTCCGCCCTCTGCTCCGGGCTGAAGCGCTCTGAGAGAGGCGGCAGCGGCAACTCGAGCCCCAACAGTAATTTAGTGTTGGTAGTTTTGGCAGCAGCTGCCGAGGCCGGAGCAATGGCGGAACTGGAGCACCTAGGAGGGAAGCGGGCAGAGTCGGCGCGAATGCGGCGGGCAGAGCAGCTTCGGCGCTGGCGGGGCTCGCTGACAGAGCAGGAGCCTGCGGAGCGACGAGGCGCGGGGCGGCAGCCGCTGACCAGGCGCGGGAGCCCCAGGGTCCGCTTCGAGGACGGTGCTGTCTTTCTGGCCGCCTGCTCTAGCGGGGACACCGACGAGGTGAGAAAGCTTCTGGCAAGAGGTGCTGATATCAACACGGTCAACGTGGACGGCTTGACAGCCCTGCACCAGGTAACTCCTTTCTTGGTCTTAGAGGCGTCCAGTGTTGAATGAATGAATGGACTTTTCTTTTCAGGCATGTATTGATGAAAATTTGGACATGGTGAAGTTTCTGGTGGAGAACAGAGCCAATGTAAACCAGCAAGACAACGAGGGCTGGACACCCCTTCATGCAGCAGCTTCCTGTGGCTATCTCAACATAGCAGAGTGAGTGAGTCTCTGTGTGTGTGGCTTTGTAGGATAATATTGATCCTGGATCTTGTCTACGCAGGTATTTCATTAATCACGGAGCCAGTGTAGGTATTGTCAATAGTGAAGGTGAAGTTCCCTCTGACCTTGCAGAAGAGCCAGCCATGAAGGATCTTCTTCTGGAGCAAGTAAAGAAGCAAGGTAACCTCATGGATTGGAGGGGGCCAGGAAAGAATCCTGGCTGTCTGGTATCTGGTTTCTGTAGGAGTTGATCTAGAGCAGTCAAGAAAAGAAGAAGAGCAGCAGATGTTGCAGGATGCCCGCCAGTGGCTCAACAGTGGGAAAATAGAGGATGTGAGGCAGGCTCGCTCAGGGGCTACAGCCCTTCATGTGGCTGCTGCCAAGGGCTACTCTGAAGTCCTCAGGTATTGTCCATTTACATCAATCAGGAGTGGTTGATATATGTCTTGTTTTGGGTTTTCTTTTTAGACTTTTAATTCAGGCTGGCTATGAACTCAATGTTCAGGATTATGATGGCTGGACTCCCCTCCATGCTGCTGCACACTGGGGAGTGAAGGAGGCTTGCTCCATCCTGGCAGAAGCACTTTGTGACATGGATATTCGAAATAAACTGGTTAGTGAGCCTGAACCTCTAAAAGAACAACGCTATCAGTCATGGTGCTCCTTTTCTCTGCCAGGGCCAGACACCATTTGATGTGGCTGATGAGGGTCTCGTGGAGCATTTGGAGTTGCTCCAGAAGAAGCAGAATGTGGTGAGTTTCTGATTGGTGCTTTCAAAAGTTTTTTCCCTTTTCTCTCTGTTTTCTCCATTTCCAGCTTCGAAGTGAAAAGGAGACACGGAATAAACTCATTGAGTCAGATCTGAACAGCAAGATTCAGAGTGGGTTCTTTAAGAAGTAAGACATTTAGGCTTGAGTAATGGGATGAGGAATTATACTCAAGTTGTCATCTTTAATTTAGCAAAGAGAAGATGCTCTATGAGGAGGAGACACCTAAGTCCCAAGAAATGGAGGAAGAAAATAAAGAATCTAGTAGCTCCAGCTCAGAGGAGGAGGAAGGTGAAGATGAAGCTTCTGAGTCAGAAACTGAGAAGGAGGCAGGTAATGCAAAGATGTTCATAGTGAAGATCCTCGTACTTGTTAATTCTCTTGTCTTAAATAACAGATAAAAAGCCAGAAGCCTTTGTCAATCATTCCAACTCTGAAAGCAAGAGTAGTATCACAGAGCAGATACCAGCACCAGCTCAAAATACCTTCTCTGCCTCTTCTGCTAGGAGGGTGAGTACTTTTTACTTAATTTGGGAATTAGATTTTTCATTTCTTTTATTTGCTTCTCTCATAGTTCTCTTCTGGCCTTTTTAACAAGCCAGAAGAGCCCAAAGATGAATCTCCTTCTTCATGGAGATTGGGACTGAGAAAAACTGGCAGCCACAACATGCTGAGTGAGGTGGCCAATTCCAGGGAACCTATAAGGGACCGAGGCTCTTCCATCTATCGCTCCTCTTCAAGCCCTCGGATTTCTGCTCTACTGGACAACAAAGATAAGGTGCAGTTTGGGAGGGTATGGGGGAATTCCAATTTCTTGTGCTTTACTTGTTTTTATTTTACAGGAGAGAGAAAACAAAAGCTATATTAGTTCACTAGCACCCCGGAAGCTCAACAGCACAAGTGATATTGAAGAAAAGGAGAACAGGTAATCCTAAAACCAGCCAAAAGATGGTCCTCCAGTGTTTTGTTTTCCTTTCATGCTTCTACAGAGAATCAGCTGTTAATCTAGTGAGGAGTGGCTCCTATACCCGGCAGCTATGGAGGGATGAAGCAAAAGGAAATGAAATCCCACAGACAATTGCTCCCTCCACCTATGTATCAACTTACTTGAAAAGGTACCAGGCTCAAAGGGGGTGGGAGATGTTTCCCTGAAGAAAGTGACTGTGTGCTGTTTTGCAGTGCTTCATTTGGTAGAAGTAGTGACCCCACAAGTCCCTACATTTCAGCCAATCGCAATTCATCTCCTGCTACCTCACCCATTACCATTGGTTCATCTACCTCTCGGGGCAGCCAGTGGCAACCTGCCTCTTCTTGCCCTGCACCAATCAGTGCAAACACTACTGCATCTGTACATCATGGCAGGTAAGGCTTCTTGAAGCCATTTGAGTTGCATTTTCCTTTCTGCTTGTATCTTTTTAAATTTCAGGACTCCTCACAAATCCCAGGCCGACACAACAGCAGAGAAAACAGCAGACAATGTCTCTTCTAGCACCCCGCTCTGTGTGATCACCAATCGCCCTCTTCCTAGCACTGCCAATGGGGTTACAGCTACTCCTGTGCTCTCCATTACTGGAACAGATTCCTCTGTGGAAGCCAGGGAGAAGAGGAGGTATGTTGAGTTACTGATTTCATTTGTGGGGCTTGCTTTTGCTATTACTTTTTTTTCTCTGCAGGTCCTATCTGACTCCTGTACGGGATGAGGAAGCAGAGTCTTTACGGAAAGCACGCTCCAGACAAGCTCGGCAGACACGAAGGTCTACTCAAGTGAGTGTGGCTTTTTTTAAAATGTCATTTTGGAAACAGCCCTGATCTTGTGATATTTTCCCAGGGTGTCACCCTAACAGACCTTCAAGAAGCAGAAAGGACATTCAGCCGGTCGAGGGCAGAGAGGCAAGCTCAGGAGCAGCCTCGTGAGAAGCCCACAGACACTGAAGGGCTTGAGGGGAGCCCTGAGAAGCATGAGCCCTCAGCAGTTCCAGCAACAGAAGCTGGGGAGGGCCAGCAGCCCTGGGGCAGGAGTCTGGATGAAGAGGTGAGCTCATTTTTGCTGGCATGTACTGTGCTTTCTAATATCTCATATTGTGGATTATTTCCAGCCTATCTGTCATCGCCTGAGGTGCCCAGCTCAGCCAGACAAACCCACCACGCCAGCATCTCCTTCTACGTCAAGACCCTCACTCTACACCAGTTCCCACCTGCTATGGACAAATAGATTTTCAGTCCCTGATTCTGAGAGTTCAGAGACTACCACAAACACTACAACTGCAAAGGAAATGGACAAAAATGGTATGTAGAACTTCAAAAGACACAGGCCCCTCTAAAGTTCATACTTTATTTTATCTCTGGCCAGAGAATGAAGAAGCAGATTTGGATGAGCAGTCCTCTAAGAGGCTGTCCATCCGAGAGAGGAGGCGGCCCAAGGAACGACGAAGAGGCACAGGCATCAATTTCTGGACAAAGGATGTAAGTGGATTGGTCTGTGCTGAGGCATATCAGCCTCTTGATTTTCTTCCCTTTTCTTTTTTAGGAGGATGAAACTGATGGCTCTGAAGAGGTCAAAGAAACGTGGGTAAGTGACAAGCCAGTGAAGCATGTCTCTTGTTTTTGTTTTTGTTTTTGTCTCCTTTCTCTAGCATGAAAGACTTTCTAGGTAAGAACTCTCCCTGTTATATATGCATGCTTCCAATTTTTATCTTTAATATTATCTCCCACAGGTTGGAATCGGGAGGTAGTAATCCTACAACCAGTGATTCTTACGGTGACCGGGCTTCAGCAAGAGCCCGTCGGGAGGCCCGGGAGGCCCGCCTAGCCACCCTGACCAGCCGTGTAGAAGAAGACAGCAACAGAGATTATAAAAAAGTAGGGTCTTTATTCAATTTTCCGGTTCTTTGAACGCTGATCCTCTTTTTTCCCTCTCCTCTAGCTCTATGAGAGTGCTCTGACTGAAAACCAAAAACTGAAAACAAAACTTCAGGAAGCCCAGCTAGAGCTAGCAGATATAAAGTCCAAGCTTGAGAAGGTGGCCCAGGTAAGACGGAAGAAGAAGAAAAAAGATGAGAAAATAACAACTGTTTTCCTTCCATTTGCACCAGCAGAAACAAGAAAAGACCTCTGACCGATCATCAGTGCTGGAGATGGAGAAACGGGTATGCGCATGTCTGTTTCCCCCTCCACCCCATAATGTTCAACAGTCTCATTGTTCCGAAACAGGAGAGGCGAGCCTTGGAGCGCAAAATGTCAGAAATGGAGGAAGAAATGAAGGTATGAAGAGATTTTCTTTCTTTTTGTATGCCTCTAACTCACCTTTCCCTCTGTCACCCTACAGGTGTTAACAGAACTGAAATCCGACAACCAGAGGCTGAAAGATGAAAATGGTGCCCTCATCAGAGTCATCAGCAAACTGTCCAAGTAGGCTAGGCTCCAGATTTATGAGGAAAGAAAGGGACAGCATTTGCTGCCCCCACCCCTCTTTTCCAGTCCTTGCCTTCCAACCAAAAGAAATGGATGTTTTGGTGGAAGGACACTTCTTTCTATCACCCTCTTCAGTCACCTCTATACACTCTACATTTTCTCTGCACTTTCAATGCCCTGTTCTTCCAAACCCCTATCCCAAGTTTTATGACAGTTTTAATTGAAGCATGATTGTGGTAATTCGAGCCATCTGGAGAATGCTCTGGGGAGTACACCAGGCTCAGCTGTGGACCCCTCAACTTCCTGCTGCTCAGCTACTTTGTCCACATTGGATTTGGTCCAAACATGTAAGACTTCTACCCTAATCAGTATCCTTCAGCTTTTTACATTAACCCAGTGTCCTCTGATATAGGTGAGTCTTGTGGTAGCCACTCCAGGATCCTGATTGGGGTGCCAAGAGAAACAGCAGGATGTTGAATTGATCATCAGATGCCCTCTGGAATGGTTAGCATCCAAGGTGACAGTGACTGCATTGAGGCGCTCTATTCTTCTTCACCTCTCAGGAACTGACTTTTATTTTTTCTGTCAACACCCAGTAATCTCCCTAACTAGTTTTAACCCTTATTCCTCCCTCATACCTAGCCATTTCTCCAAGGCGCAAATGGCCCTGGCTTCATTTATTCCTTTCCTTTCTATCCTTTTATATTTTTCCCTTCCCCACCCCCTCACTCAATGGTATAAAAGCTAGGACAGAGCACCTGACCTCAGTTGTCTTTGGCCATTGTGGGAAGTCATTATTCTGGAGACAAGAAAATCATCACTCTGGTGCCTTGGTGGCAGCACCACTGCCTGCTCCCTGGAAGGTAGACTATGGCATAAGTGTCAGCTCATTGTTTTCGTCTCCCACTTATCTTCCCCCTTCAAAGTGATTTTCTTTATAAGAAAATTTGGGCTCTGAATACTCCATTCTGCCTCACTTCCTTGACCTTGTTTTCCTCTCTTCGCCCTGACACCTGCTTCTAATGAGAAATGAAGTCAGTGCAAGGAGGAATGAGAGGTGGGGAGGGGAGATTGTTGAGAGATGGACTAGGAAGTGGAAGCAGGCTGGAAAGACACATATGGCGAAAGTCAAGTATCTGAGGCCACTTGCAACATTGTGACAAAGAAGATGGAAGATAGCAGCCTACTGGGCTGTGAGAATAGTGGTGAATTTGATTATTTCCAGTGGTTAGATTTAGCAGAGAGATTTACTTTCTTAGAAATTAATAGGGGAAATGGCACTTAATAGAGGTTTAATGGAATGAAGTACTTTCAACCCATTGATGAGAGTCATGGAAGTTTAGAGTGGCAAGACCCAGAGGTCATTAGGTCCAGCTTTCTATTATTGTGTCACAGGGACCCCTGCTACCACAGCTTTCACCCATGGGCATGGTCAGGTAGCCTCTGGTGGCTATGCATTTATTACTCAAAAGTTGGGCAACTCTAATAACGAGAGAGTTTTTCCTCATATCAGCTGAAGTCTGCCTGTGGATTCTCCTTGTAGTCCAGATCTACTATCTGCAACTCTTTAACGGCACTTGAGATATGTGCAGTGGGTGGTCTCCCCCTCAGTCTTACTTTGAGCTGCTGTTACTCTAGTCCTTTAAGTCATTCCTCATATGGCATGCTTTTCTTACCTGTCACATCTTGGCCATCCTCCTCTAGACAAAACCAGCCTTTAAAATATCATGTCCAGGCCTGGAAAGAATACAAATCCAGTGCAAAATTAAACCATTAGTTCTTGATGATAACCTAGCATTAATACTTACAGTATTTTCTTTTTGTAGGAGTTTTATCCCTTGGTTCACTTGAGTGTGCAAGTCATTAAATCCTCATCATTTTAGGGTTGCCAGTGATATTCAGTGTTTAGAGTGGTTCATTCCCTTAATATATACTACCTCTGTCTGTTAATTCTTTCCTAACATGACATGTAGCTCTCCATGGTCCTCCCTCTGAAACACCACATGCTGTTTAAACTAGAAGCTGTAATTCAAGATCCCAATTCCACCAGGTGCAGTGGCTCATGCCTGTAATCCCAGCACTTCAGGAGGCCGAGGTGGACAGATCACGAGGTCAGGAGTTCGAGACCATCCTGGCTAACACGGTGAAACCCAATCTCTACTAAAAATACAAAAAATTAGCCAGGCGTGGTGGCAGGCGCCTGTAGTCCCAGCTACTCAGGAGGCTGAGGCAGGAGAATGGCGTGAACCCGGGAGGCGGAGCTTGCAGTGAGCCTTGATCACGCCACTGCACTCCAGCCTGGGTGACAGAGCAAGACTCCATCTCAAAAAAAATAATAATAATAAATAAATAAAAAATCCCAATTACAGAACAGGAGATATGTTTCCTCTGACAAAACCCCATTTTTAGAGTGTATAAAATTCTGTCTTTCATTTCCAACCATTTTTCAAGAGAAGCTGCTACTATCTTGAGACTTCGTATTATCATGGGAGTACTGTAAGTTCAGTTCTCAGGGAATGCTAAATTAGAGTAATAAGTTTTATATCCTTCATTCTGGGAGAGGAAATCAACATAAGGTGTTGACTAATTGATTATCCTGGAACATTTTGAATATTGGGGAAGGAAGATGATACTTCTTTCTCAAGAAAAGAAAATTGGATTATTAGGAATACATCTTGACCCTTTTCCACTCAATAGACCAGGGAAAGGGGTTACAGAGAGCCTCCTCAGATCTGTTTGTGCCTTTCAAAAGTACTGGGGGCAGATTCTCAAAACTCTTAGATTGGTGTTGCATCCCTGCCACTTCACATGACCCTTCCATGTTAAAGCTGACTTTTCTTGCCAGAAAGTTTTCCTTGTGACAAGAAATTTGCAAGCTTTTCAATCTCAGGAATACTGGATTCTATAGCCAAGAACTCATGAAAGTAAGTGTAAACTATCCTAGGTAATTTCAGGTACTTTCTCTTATGCAATTAATTTTATTAACTGATTTCTGGTCTATCTCCAGAGATAAAATACCATTCCTTCACAACTGTATTGTCTGGAAGCCCCATGAGATGGTAATTATAGGCCTTCTACTAGCCAGCAGTTCTCTCTGGATACTGGCATCAGCAGGTCTCCTTTTTCTTGTGCTGCTTGGACAGGTACCTACTGCTGGCCTCTTCAGTGGCCACAATCCTCAGTCCTCACCTGCTGGTTTGGAGACTCATGAGCACCCCAGGCAGCTCAAGCTGAATAAATAGCTGCAGACATGGCCAACAACATGGGGCTCAGGTCTGTCACTTAACTTAGAGTCTTTACATGAAATATCAGAATGGGAAAGAGAATGTTCCTGGTAAAACTCTGTTTTCATTAATTTGTTATTTTTCAAAAACCGAGCCACACCTTTGGAAGTAATGATTTGGCCATTCCAGAGATTCTGGGGCTAAAGTTTGTTTTTCCAGGGCTGCTGATCCTTTTCCAGATAGCTCCAGAGTATGATGACCCCAGCCCCATCCCAATCTCTAGCGAAAGGGTTATGCAAATCTCAGGGTGTTGCCTCTAAAGAATCTAAAGAATAGACATGCTTTGGGCTTACTCAGTGTACCAGATTCTCTAGTGGGCCATTCTCATTTGATGTTCCCTAGAACCTCCCTGTCTTCCAACTGCAGGATGTGTTTACTTCTCTTCTGGGCTTCCCCTGGTTTCTGTCCTAGTTCCCACCCCAAGTTTAAGAAGACTTAGATTCATTTATTGCTATCTGAGGCCACTAGTGAGATTTCAGATCTCTCTTTTGCAACATTTTACCCATTTCCCTTCCCCAAACCATGTGCTTATTAGATGGTTCCACTCAGGAAGCAAGGAAGCTAAAACTCAAGTTAATGGTCTGTGGATCCCACGAAAGTGTGTGTAAACTACTGACTGTTTCTCCACTAGAGGCATTTAATTGAGCCAAAGATGATGGAAGAAGAAACTCTCAAAGCCATGTACTTTGTTAGGTGTCTGGATTTTTGGCCTGTTTGCAGCCTCTCCTAGCCACAGACAGACACTGTCTCCTCTCAGAGAAAGGCCAGTGTTTCGGTCCAGGCCACTGGTGAGTGTCGGCACCCTTGAGGTGGGCATGGAGTGAGCAGAAGAAGCCTGGAGAAGAGAGAACTATTTAAAAGTGTTGCCAGTTATTCAGCTTCCAGGCGGCTTTGCACCTCCAAAGGTGCAAAAAGGAAAAAGAAAGCAGAAAGGATTCAGCATTTAAGCAGAAAGAAAAGGGAAATTCTACTCTACCAGATGAGCCACTGGTTCCACTGGAGCTTATCAGTGAAGTAACACTGCAGGAGCCCTGGTATCCTTCCCTCAGAGATATCATCAGGGGCCCTCAAACCCCATTGTTTATGCCAGCACTGACCGCACTTTAAGCACACACTTACCAATCAGAGGTCGTGTAATTGGCCTAAATCTAGGCCCAGTTATTACTACAAATCTTAGTCACCATACTCTCTCGCCCAGGCTGGAGTGCAGTGGTGTGATCTCAGCTCACTGCAACCTCCACCTCCCAGGCTCAAGGGATCCTCTCACCTCAGCTCCCGAGCAGCTAGGACTGCAGGTGTGCACCACCATGCCCAGCTAATTTTTGAATTTTTTTGTAGAGATGGGGTTTTGCCATGTTGCCCAGGCTGGTCTGAAGCTGCTGGGCTCAAGCAATCCACCTGGCTGGGCCTCCCAAAGCGATAGGATTACAGGCGTAAGGGCCCACGCCCAGCCTACCATACTGATTTTCAAGGCAGGGTCTAACCCTTCATAAGATGTGAGTTCTTCCAACCCAATAAGCAGGCAGCTTTGAGGACAAAAAGGCAACATTAAAAGATAAGACCCTAGAAGTCAGAACATCTGTATTCCAAGGCCACCCCTTCTCCTTTTAGTCATGTGACTTTGGGCAGGTCACCCTCCCTGTCTGTAAAATGAGGTTGGACTGGATAATCTTTATGTGCCCTTTCCTTTTGGCTTAAAATTCTGTGATTTATTCATTCTTAGGAAGATCAGCATATTTATTGGGATTTCTGCTTCAAAAATTCTTTCTAACCTCAAAAATCCAAGTCCAGAATTTTTTGTTTTCTTCTGGATTTAAACTGTTTAATATGAGCACATCAAGGTTGACTTCTCATCCTTTTTGGGAAGTGAATTTAATATTGAGGGTAATTGAATGATGTTGCAATGGCTTTCCCTCCTGCTGGCTTGGTAAGAATATTAAAGCCTGCAGAGGTGGAAATTGGAGCTCATGGAGAAATGGATAGAAAGCAATTTGTTGCAGGCAGCCTTTGGACAAGTTGTTTTAATAGGAAATAGACCTGCTGCTTCATAGGTTTCCTCAACCACCTTTCCTCAGCTTTCTTAAAATGGGATCTACATTGGCTCTTCACACCCAAATAGCAGACTAATCGTTTTTCTGCTTAGCACCGTCTGGTTCATTGTCTTGAACTCTGCCTTACAGCAGCAAGAAAATTTTCCTCGACAAGAACCTCAATCTTTAGTTCCATTGAGCTCCCCCTCTGGATTTTGGACTTACCAGAAGTAGGAGGTTCTGATACCATTCAAGATGGTCTTTCCTTCAAAGCAGGTCTGAAGAGGAGACTACCAAAGCAGTGTTTACAAACCCAGAGTCCACACAACCATATTGCATAGAACAGCACTTGGCTTTCACAAGCCTCCTACAGGACCTGGTGTAATTGGAGTGAAAGGGCAGAGACCCTGGAAGTGGAGGTGGCTGTGTGCTGCGATGGGAAGAAGGCAGAAGGCCCAGGGGCTTTGGACATAGAGCAGGGTGGAAGCTGCAAGTACTGGGAAGGAAGAGAGTTTCACAGAAACAAAGCTTTGTCACACAGAAATGAGTTCTGTCTCACTGGTGACTTCATCCCTCAGGCTCCAGCTGAGCAGAGATTTTAATCAGCTTCCTTAATGGGTATTGACACTGCTCAGGAAGCAGTAGACCCTGTCAGGGACAGCTATTGATCTTTTGTGTTCTGATTAGATTGGAAAATAGATCAACTTCATTGTAGTCCAGGAACTGTTGGTCACAGCTACTAGGAATGAGGTGATTTCTGAGGGCTGAGAAAAAACACAGAATCTTGGCCAGCAGCCAGCAGCTGCATGGTGAAAGATGCATTCACTTCTCCTTTGAGAGTTGGGGTTGAGGGCAAACATAGAACCCAGGTTTGGCTTACAACCCAGTGTCCCGGAAGCCCTCCTTCGGGAGAACTGTAAGTAAGAGGTGGGTGTGTCTAAAGACAATACCATTAATGAATGTTCTGGCCTTACCTAAAAAGGTTTAGCAATTTGGGGATAACTCTTGGATCTAGCTTATGTGCGTTCACATGCACATTTGCTAGCCCAGAGCTTTTAAAATGAGGTCTGGCATATACTTGATTACAAATGAAAACTCAGAAACCAATTTTATTTATTAAATCATATCTTTTGTTTTTCCCCCTCCCTTCTAATCCCCCAAAGGACCTATTTGAGCTGTTCCCCAATTCATCTGCTTATTTTGGACCATGAATCTGCCAGAGTGATATTTTCTGTTATTTCTCCTCCAAATTTTTCCCTGATGTTTCCAATAAAGATTTACTTGGGTGGCCCCTTAAGGTGACATCAGGATGCTCTTATGTCCTTCCAGAATAAGCATACACTTCACTCCTCTCCCTTTCATCTCCCTCTGCATTCTTAATTCCTTGCTTTTCTCACTTGGAGCCGAGGGTGCTTTAGAGAGGTGGTTTTCCATGAATCAGCCAAGATTCCTGTAGAAGTTGGGTATACCAACCACCACCACCACCGCCCCCTATTCCAGTTTCAAAGCTCCTCGGCTATGCTAATGTCCCCTCAGAGATGAGGTTTGACTTTTAGGCCCGTATGACTCCTCCATAGCCTGGCCAAGGAGACCATGAGTAGCCATGTCTGGTTTACTCTTTATCCTGAGACTGTTTATAGCTTAAAACAGAAGTGTGTCTTCCCAGCACAAACCTAATCAATCAGTGTATCAGTGCATCTGGTGGCAACAGCTCAGCCCATTCAAAGAGCAAGGATTCAGGAAAGGCACACTGATGGTGGGGAGCCTCTTAAGAGCCTCTAATGTTCTCCCAAAACCAGAGTTGAGAGTCGGAGTGCCAGTCGTCGGGGCCCACTATTCCTGAATAAGGGACATGCAAGGGCCAGAAGTAGCTTGACTCTCGCCTAAATATCTGTGCCTTTGCCTGTCCTTTCTCCCACTCTACTGAAACCCGGAACAGATTCCCGCTTGCCTTCTGATGAAGAGAGGTTAGGTAAAGAGAGTTTGGAGGAAAAAAGACACCAGGAGGCAGGCTGCGGGGTAGGAGAGGGTTCTGAGAGGAGGCAGCAATCCAGAATACCTCCTTTTCTAGCCAGCATCCCTTGAACTTTTGAAAGGTTGTGCCTACCACTGGCTGGCACACCAGGGCAATGATTTCCCTGCAGAAGGAAGGAAAGAATGTTTCACCCTTGCATCCTTCTTGGAGAAGCTACAGCCTGTGCTCAGTTGAGTGGTTCACACTCAGACTTTGGCTTTATGGTTTTCCTTCCTCCTTGTCTTTGCCCTGACCTTGATCAACAGGGGTGAAAAGAACCACCCTGAGGTTTCCATGCCTCTCCCATTTTAGTGGTAGCATTTTGTGTCTTTACTCCACCCTTCACCCTAGTTCCACCAAGGTTCACACACCAGATGTAACTGTTTTTCAGCTGAGTTGTATGGATTAACTTCAGTCCACTGTAAATACACCTGGGATGGGGTGGGGTTGGGGTTGTTTAGGGAGAAGCAGCCAGACTTGCTTTGTGAACTGAATGTATTTTTATGCAATTTTGAGTGGCCTTTCAACCCTAAGATGAATGGTTTTGTTTTACTGGTTGTTGTTATATAGTTTTGAGTATTCTGTGTTTGAAAGTTTGGGAATAATAATATTCACTTCTATATGATGCCTGTAAACACAACAGTATTTATAAATGAGTAAATAAAACTGTGTTTTAACTTTGTGACTGTCTCCACAGTTCAGAGCATGGGATTTCTAGAATCTCACATCTGGGGCAGCCTCTTCTGATTTTACATCTTATCATTGGTGGGGGCCTCGCCCACCAGCCTCCTACAACTCCTGTCCACATAGAGGCCCCTTCCCCAGGGACAGCCACAGTGAGTCATGGCCACTGAGAAGGGTCTCTGGTAGTATCAAGGAATTTCCTAAATGGAGTCAGGCCAAGGAGAAGCCTAGATTGGCGTTCAAAAGAACCGTAAGATAGATAGATAGATAGATAGATAGATAGATAGATAGATAGATAGATATCAAGGTTCCAAGCTTCAAGTAACCAAGAGTATATACGGTTATTTCTTGGAAGACACCAGGTTTAAGTGACAAAGGTGTTGAGGCCATCCAGGTGAACACTAGCACACTCTAGTACATGGGAAAGTTGAGGTCTAGGGAGGTGGTGATTTCCTTGGGCTCATGGAAGTCTCCTGCCATCACCCTTAGTCATCTGCTATATCCATAAGTCTTCATGAGGTCATTGTTTAATTCAGGAGATCCAAAACTATCCTGTAGTTCCAAACTACAAATGTAGTTAACTTGGGGGCTATTGAAGGTTAAATCTAAACTCAAAATGAAGGAGCCATGCCCAGAGAAGAGCTGTTCAGGCCCGCTGGCAGGGTTTGTACGTGGGTGGCCAGGTCTGACCCCAGGCAGCCAGGATCTGGGTCTGGTTTCTCCATCCAGCAAGCCCTGCCTCTGGCTTTGCTCAGCCCTGTGTTTCCTGCCAAGCGGAAATCCCTGGTCACTGACTTGGGGAGAGGTCAGGGAGGGAAGATTCTTCTCCCCTGATGTCACCCAGCTGTTTGTAACCCAAGCAGCAGCAGAACAAGCACACTTGATGTCATGGTTGAAGAATTCAGTCCTGTCCTGGGGCACAAAACAGAGGCAAAGAAGCATGACCGATGCAAAGGGTTCCTAGACTGCAAATGTCATTTCTCTTTCTGACCCCCACTGGTTGTAGTAAGGTCTGCAGATACAGTATCACCTAGCCGTCACGTGGTCCAGCCCTCTTGGGGGGAAAGGAGAAGGCCACAACCTATTGGCAGAGTAAAAAGCTCATATTCTTAGCCAGGAGACCCTCAGGTGATAAATCCCAGTCCGTCTGCTGAAAGGCTCATGCCCCTCACCCTACCCAGCCTTAGGGACTGAAGCAGCAAGACAGGATAGATGTTAAAGGATCTGGGCTCATGCTCCCTCAGGTGGGCAGCTCCCATCCCTGCTTGCATTCACTGCCCCCATGCCTTTGGACCTGATGGACAAGCACACATCTAGCCAACGGTGTTCCTGGAGGACAGGTGCTGGTGTAAACTGACAAAAATGGTAGCTGCTGGTCTATCCTCAAGGAGAGGAGACAGGTGGAAGTGGGAACCGAAGAAGGAGTTTTACTCTTCCCTGGTCTTTGGGGGCAATGCTGTCCCACTCTCCCTTTCCCTAAAAATTCTGACGCCCTATCCCTGGTCCCTAACATCTTTGCTTCAGAAGTTAAAGACATTTCAAGTTATTTGCAAAGAGTCAACTGAGGACTTTGTAGAAATTGTTACTTTTCAAATTCCCACTTCCCAGGGCCAGCCTCCCTCTCGTCATTGGGCTCAGACTGTGGCTGTTCCCTAAGCCCAGCTCTACTGGAAGGGAATTCAAGAATATAGTCCCCACCACCACCCCGCCCCGCCCAGCCTCCCAGACAATGTTCCCCGGCACCACCACACTCCCCACAGTTCCACAGCCTGGCATGTGTTCTCAGGAGATGTGTGGGCCCCAGCACCCACCAGAGTGCCAATCTGGTCTTCCCCCAACCCCAGGAGAGAGGGGACCTCAGCCCCTTTTGGTGCTTCCCTGAAGGGAGATTCTGGGTTAGAAGCCAGAGCCTCAGGACCATCTCACCACCCTCACCCACCATACTGACCCTCACAGGCAGCTCCCACTCCCTCACCCCCACCTCAGCGCAGCAAAAACAACCAGAGACACCCCCCACCCCCAGGTTTCTTTCAGCTCATTTCTTTAATAAGGAGACGCAGTTCATTACAAAATAACAATTTGACAAGAGATCAGACAAGAACAAGAGTCCACATAAGGGAGATGGAGAGCATTGCCAAGCAGAAGTGGGAATGAGAGGGCCGGGGGCAAGGGCTGTACATGTGTCCTTCCTATGGAGACGAAGGCAGGGCTCCTGGTGGGCTGACCTTGGCGAAGCTAGGCTCTGCCAGGCCCTGATTTTGAAGTTTTCAGCCCCAGGGTTTTCAGAAAGCAGCAAATCAAGTCCTTAGATGGGCAGGAGTCAGGGCAGAAGGGTCACTATCTTTGAAGAGGCCCCCCTAAAGTCCTGATCGCTAAGGCAGGTGGGATGGAGGAACTCCTGGTGCCCCATGCACACTGCTCCCATCACCTCACCAGACAGATGCTCTCTCAACTCTTGCCTCAATTTGTCTCTGCTGTGGGTGTGGAGAGTGGGAGGGCCCCAGAGAGAGCTGGAGGAAGCAAGACATGTCTTCACTGGTCCAAGCACCTGATTCCAGCCTGCTCTGAAATGGTCCCCTCCACCTTCCCCACTCTTTCAGTTCCCAGCACAAAGGTCCCTGGGACTTCTGTGTGCAACTTCTGTTGTGGTTTGTGCAGGGCAAGCCTGCCTCGCCACCTCTGGCCTCCTCGAATGCGCCCTGCCTGATTCCCTTCCCGTTCTCTCTCCTTCCTCATACTTGTCACAGTTGCCAGGCCTGAGGCATCCTGGGCTCTTCCCATGCAGTACTGCCCTCAGGTGCCCATGGGGCCAGGGGCCGCAGGCAGGGGGGCTACCTGTCCCTCTCAGTTCAACAGGATGACCTGGGGCCTTGGAAGCCCCCAGGCCCCTCTACTCACCTCTGCTACTTGGTGCAACTGGCTGGGGCTTCTCTGGGGAGCAGGTGTGAAGGTCAGGGGACTTAGTCCACACCTGCTCTGCCTGAGCCTCTCTCACAGCTGAACCTGCCCACCCCACTCTCAGGGGATCGCTGGTAGCCCTGAGGTTGCCCCGCTATTGGGCTGCTTTCTGTCAGACTGCAGGAGGATGCACGAGGGAAGAGCGTCAGCCCCTGTATTCACCGGCCTCTCCCTGAGTCCCTCCTCCATCACCACCCACAGACCCTCACACTACAGAGGTGAGTAAGCAGGGATGGTTCTGTCATCCCTGGCTGAGCTGCTGACTGGCTGCTCCTGAAAATCCTGGTTGCCTCCACAGGGACCCCAGGAAAGGTATCCAGAACCATGGAGTCCCACTGCTGTCTGCTCCTCGCCCAGCGTAGAGATGGAGCTGAACTGTGAACCCAGGCCGAGAAAGCCAGCTCGGGCAGGGCCAGCATGGGCATCTCCTGAGACCCCACCGGAAGCCCTGGACACCGTCCATTCTCATGACACGGGACTGAGGGAGCAGGAGGGAGTGACAACAGGTGAGCCCTTCAGAAGTGGTCTGTGGGGAGCCAGTTGGAGAGACATGGGGGCTCCTGGGAGGAGCCAAGGGAGGCCAAATCTCCAGCAGGAGGCCCCCTTTATGGCTTTTCAGTGAATTCAAACAGTGGGAGGAAGGGGCACACCACACACATACACAGAACATGGAAGCTACTGGGATGCCAGATACCAGGCTGGACACTGCACCGGGCCCTGAGGTTTGGCTCTGCAGGCAGATGTGCAGCAAACAGGCCTTCAGGGCGACAGGGTCCTCCAGCATCTCCCAAGGCAGGGCTGGACTGGAGCAGGCACCGACTCCCGCCCACTGATGACTCCCATGGGGGGTTTCCCGATGGGAGGAGGCAGGGGTGGGGCTGGGGAACAAAGACTTTACACGACATAAAATCAAAGGAGCAGCCTCAACCAGTTCTGTAAAATGGGTTTGAGGTTGGGGATCAAGGGGACTCTCAGCATTGCCATGCGGCTATTTACAGAAAGTTATAGACATGCATCTTGATTAAACAAGATTCTGTTCATATGTTTCTAGGTAATTATCTTCTTTTATATATAATTAAATATACACGGATGGGGGCAGATGAGGCTCAAATGGCTTCAGAAGGTTCTTATTTTGTTGTTGCTTAAAAAATAAAGTAATTCATGTGTCTTCAAGTCACAGTGTCCCCTTCTCAATATTGCAGTTC